AATATGATATAGTAGTATTTTAGTTTGTTCCTTAAATTGTTCAAGATTTGGCCATTGGGAGCTGTTTTATTGGTTTTTGTACCCCTCTAAAATTACCCCATCAATGCTTTTGTTTGTTTTCTATTTATCACATCCTTATTTTCCAGCACTCCAAGATGCTCTAGGCCCTTTCTGTATATTTCCTTTCCAGATTTAGAAACTGTATTTCTTCATCAGTATTGCTAGATTGTTTTTTTCTTTAAAAGTGTTAGATTTCAGTTTTATTAATCATCTTTTTAAAAAAACATATTGTCCCTTTTATTTGTAATTCTATTTTTATTTTAATGTTTTATTTTTTGTTTTGGTTTTGTTTTACTAATTGCTTGACTTCAACATAAAAAAAGTTTTAGAAATGTGGTTATTAATTTTCAAGTAAATATGATTGGATTCAGGTTTTTTATTTTTAACCTTCAATATTATTTCACTGAGGTCCAGATGTGCTGAATTTATTGACCTATTAAATTTTAATTGACATTTATTTTGTAGTCTTGTATTGGGAAATTCTTCTGTTTTCTATATATTTTTGGTTGTTGCAGGTTATATGATCAAAATTGTTGTTTGTTGTGCAAATTATTATAGCATTACTAGTTTTGTTCTCTGCACTATTGATTTCTGAGAAAACGGTGTTACGGGGAAAAAACAAACTTCCATCATGAGTGCAGATTTTTCAGTTTTACCTTATAACTCTCAGTCTTGGCTATGTGTCACTGTTATGTGTTTAGGTGCGTTAAGTTCATCACTGTAATGTTTTCCTAGTGAATTTTCTTTTCAATAACTATGAAATGTGCTCCTTTGATCCTATCAATACACTGGATATTAATATTGTTGCCCTAGGTTTCTTTTGTTTAATATTTGTCTGGATTGCCTGTTCCCATAAATTGACCTTTAATCAGTTAGCTTTGTTCTTAAGATTGGTTTAAAACGTAGAATAATAGGGAGGAGCATGGGAGGGTGGGACGTCTAATGTAAATCCAGCCCAGTGATTACATTAGCTGGGCGCTGATTAGGTTAGGATGTTGCCCAGGTACAAGGCCAGGATCTTCGGGGCCTGGCTTCATTTGGAGTTCAGCTACCAAAAGGAAACCTTCCTCTGGGTCCTGGAGTATTTGGCCTGAAATTGGGAACTCGGAAGTTGCTGCTCCAGGGCGCTCCCTGCGGAGCTCCGCCGCCCGCCTCTCCGCCCGGCCTTTCCCGGCGTCCCCACGCGGGGCGCAACCGCGAGAAAGAAACGCAGGTCGCACCGTCAGCGCCCAGAGCAGCGCCAGTTTCCGGGCCCGGGCTGCTCTCGGAGCCATGAGCTGCGGCCGCCCCCCTCCCGACGTGGACGGCATGATCACCCTCAAGGTGGACAACCTGACCTACCGCACCTCTCCCGACAGCTTGAGGCGCGTGTTCGAGAAGTACGGGCGCGTGGGCGACGTGTACATCCCGCGGGAGCCCCACACCAAGGCGCCCCGGGGCTTCGCTTTCGTCCGCTTTCACGACCGGCGCGACGCCCAAGACGCCGAGGCCGCCATGGACGGGGCGGAGCTGGACGGACGCGAGCTGCGGGTGCAGGTGGCGCGCTATGGCCGCCGGGACCTGCCCCGCAGCCGCCAGGGAGAGCCACGCGGCAGGTCCAGAGGCGGCGGCTACGGACGGCGGAGCCGCAGCTACGGGCGGCGGAGCCGCAGCCCCAGGCGGCGACACCGCAGCCGATCCCGGGGTCCCAGCTGCTCCAGGTCCCGCAGCCGATCTCGCTATAGGGGTTCTCGCTATAGCCGGTCTCCCTACAGCCGATCTCCTTACAGCCGGTCGCGCTACAGCCGCTCTCCCTACAGCAGATCTCGCTACAGGGAATCTCGCTACGGCGGATCTCACTACAGCTCATCTGGTTACAGTAACTCTCGCTACAGCCGATATCACAGCAGCCGGTCTCACTCGAAGTCTGGGTCCTCCACTAGCTCTCGCTCTGCATCAACCTCCAAATCGAGCTCTGCGCGACGATCCAAGTCCTCCTCGGTCTCCAGGTCTCGCTCGCGGTCCAGGTCTTCATCTATGACCAGGAGTCCTCCCCGGGTATCCAAGAGGAAATCCAAGTCAAGGTCGCGATCCAAGAGGCCCCCCAAGTCTCCTGAAGAGGAAGGACAGATGTCCTCTTAAGAAAATGATGCATCAGGAAGCAACGTGATGGAGGACTTGGGGGAAAAGGATCACATACTCAGTCTATGGAAGCAACGTCCCTGGAAGAAGAGGCTGCCTATTGAAAAGGTTGTGTCACACTTTTCTACCTTTTTGCCAGTTTGAAGCTTTGCATCAGGTGGCAAAATTCATTCTATGTGCCGTTTTGTTGTTATTCACATTTTATTGTAACTTAGGAGGTGAACGACCTAAGATTACGTTATTGGGTTTGGATATTTGAGGCAAAAATTTATTTTTATTTCTATAGTGATGACTGTTTTGGTTTGAAATGAACAGATTGGTAACCTAATTTGTGGCCTCCTGACTTTTAAGGAAACGTGTGCAGCCATTACACACAGCCTAACGCTGTCAAGACATGCTTCAACATTGCCTTCATTCCTTAAAAACCTACAAAAGGTGGTGTAAATTAATATGGATAATTTTATTTACCTCCAGGTCTAAAAGGTAGTGTGACCCAAATTTGTATAAAGATTTTTCATGTGAAAGGACTGGGGTTTTAGCAAACACAGGTCTAATCTCTTTTGTGTTTTTGTGCACCAGGCCCGGCTGCGTAGCAGTTGAGTGATGCTGGTTAGCTATTAAGGTGGCCTGTTGCAGTGCAGAGTGCTGAGCTGCTTCCTGTTTTCTTCTGATTGCTCCTGGGGAAAACACGCCTTGTCCTGAAGAACAAATGGCTGTCCAGTTTATTAAAATGCCTGTCAACTGCACTTCCAGTCACCCAGGCCTTGCAGATAAATAATGGAGCATGCAGTGAGCACATCTAGCTGACGATAATCACACCTTTTCCCCCGTCTTTTCTGAAAAATTGTAAATCTGATCATATCAACATGTATGAACTTAAAATATGGAGAATGTTATGGAAGAAATAGTTTATAAGTTTGTTAAGTACTTATAACATGGTTTATCTTTTTGATTATTAATTTTTTACGCTAACCATTGTTTCTGTAGTTAAAATTGTTTTCTTGGTGTTATCTTTTCTCAGAATAAAATTAGAAACTTTTGATGGAAAGTAGGTTGTTTTATTTTCTGTATGACTTTTGGATATTTGTACTTTTGAGAAAATTATTAGCACCAAGTGTTTCTCAAAATATAATTTTTAAAAAATCCTTAATAGGCTTTTAGCTATGTGCTTTATTGTTTTATCACAATGCAGTTTATTTGTAGTTTCTCTCTTTTTTCCTCACACCTATGGTTTTTTTACTTCCAAAATTATTTTCAAATAATCCATTTTTGGCTTTCATCATTATCCCTACTAGATGTTATGTGTTCTTTTGCAATTGTTTCTGCTTATACCTTTACTAGCAAAGGGAAAAATAACAATTTGGTGTCAATGATCTGGTGACAATAGGATTACATTGGAGCCAATTGAATAAATTTATTCTTTCAATCATATGGATCTTCATTAATATTTTTGACTGAATTATCAATTAAAAATATTTCATTCCCTTTGTGCAGAAACTGCTAAATCCAGGGTTCGATTCTTGAATGAACTGGCAAGGTGGCTGTGGTCTGTAGATATACATCCCACATTTTGTTGTTATAACAGTTAGTAGTTAGTATTGCTTTCATATATAGACTCCAGAATCTAAATTTTACGATAATGACATTTCTTCTGGTCATGACAAATGTAATATTTTACAAATATAAATCTACGTAGAATCCAAAGACACACACAGAGCAGTCCTGTCTGAGAAATAAAAAATCAGGACACCCATGGCATCGTAGTAGCCCCTCGCGTCCAGCAGGTGGCGAAGGGAGGTGAGGTATATTTATTAAATGGGACCGAGTGGGACGGGGACGGGGCAGCCCTAAGGGTAGGGAAGCATTGTCAATTTCTGGGGATAGAATGAGACCCAGGCATAGCTGGAGTTTGAAGCTTTGAAGCAAAAATATCTGTAGAACATCTTAAACGTGACCAAAATATGATGTTAAAATCAGCAACTCTTTATACGTTAAAAACTTTGAAACCTGTGGCCGGGCATGGTGGCTCGCGCCTGTAATCCCAGCACTTTGGGAGGCCAAGGCAGGTGGATCACCTGAGGTCAGGAGCTCAAGACCAGCCTGACCAACATGGTGAAACCCCGTCTCTACTAAAAATACAAAAATTAGCTGGGCATGGTGGCGCATGCCTATAATCCCAGCTACTCGGAGGCTGAGGCAGGATAATCGCTTGAAACCGGGAGACAGAGGTTGTGGTGAGCCGAGATCACGCCATTGCACTCCAGCCGGGGCAACAAGAGCAAAACTTCATCTCAAAAAAAAAAAAAAAAGAAAAAGGAAAAAAACAAACAAACAACAACTTTGAAACCTAGGAACAATTTTGGACCTGTTGGAGCAGAAATGTGTAGTTGTCATTGAAGGTGTGAACATACCCTACCTCTACTCTACATGTGGAAGACCTGACCCACAGAGGACATGAACCCATGAAGAAGAGTGATGTGACATGTTTTGCATTTTATTAGTACCATGATCTAACCAACTGAGCTAACTGGCCACACCATTTTATCCTTTATAATGATCACTATGAGGGCTGAGTGCAGAATGGAGTGTATGTGGTCAAGAGTGGAAGCTGTGAGGCTATTGCAGTAATCCAGAAAGAAAGGTGACAATGGCTTAGACTTCAGTGGTAGTGTTGGAAATGGACATAAATAGACATATTCAGGAAATATATTGATCTTAGATCTAATAAGACACGTAATAGATTAGAAGTAGGGAAATTAATGAAAAAGCAGAATTAAGGATGACTTCTCACTGGCTTGAAATGCTAAATGGATGACGGTGCTGTTTAGTGAGTTGGGGAAGACTGGGCGTGGTGATGGGTGTAGAAATTGAGAAAGGAAAATCAAGAATTTCCAGAACTTTCAGAGCAATGTTAAATACTTTCCTTGATAGTGGGTCAGTCATCATTTATAAGTGCATTTCTAAAAATATTGCTTAATTTTGTTTTTGAGCTTTGTATAAGTGGAATTTTGTGTGTACTGATTATTTTGCTCAATACTATGTCTTTAAGATTCTCTGTATTGTTGCATGTGGCTGAGTTTATTTTTGATGCTGTGTAGTGTTTTACTAATTAATAAATCATAATTCAGTTTTTACTGTTCTATTGATGGACATCTGGGTTGTTTCCTATTTTAGTTATTCTG